GGTACCTGGGCAATGCCTTTAGTTCTATCACTGTACTTCTGTAGTTTCTGCATATCTGAGGCTGACTGATCATTTCTACAGAGATATTCTTTTCTTTTTTTTTTTTTCTGGCTCTGTTGCCCAGGCTGGAGTGCAGTGGCGCGATCTTGGCTCATTGCAACCTCTGCCTCCGGGGTTCAAGCAATTTTCGATCCTGACCTCAAGTAATCCGCGCGCCTCGGCCTCCCAAAGTGCTGGGATTACAGGCGTGAGCCACTGCAGAGAGATTCTCTACGTGGGTTCTAGTCGTGGCTCTGGCATTTACTTGTGGGACCTCTCTGAACTGCAAACTCCTAGTGAGTTGAGCTAGATTTTGTGGCGGGGTCATCACCAACAGCCCTAGCGCAAGGAAGCAGGAAGTCCCCAACCAATCCCATAGCCACCCTACCCCAACGTAGGGAATCTGAACGCCAAGAAGGGGCTGGGGTGGCCAGTAACCGAAATCAGGTGTCCAGTTCTCAGCCCTCCCCAGGCATTTAATACATAGAACTAACCCTTCCGTCCCCTTACTCAGCCTCCCGGACCTTCACCCCAGCAGTCCCGGCCTTGGTCCCCTTGCTTTCTTTGGGGATCCCCTGATAAACCAGAACAGGAGGGCAACCCCGCGCAGACCACGCCCGCAGCTGTGGTTGCCTAGCAACTGCGCTAACAGCCTGACCACGTGATCTGCCCGAAGGCCCCTCCCCCCATTTTCAGGGTGGTCCCGAGGCGCCTGATCAGATTCGTTCATCCTCAGCTCTCACCCTCTTTGGAGCAGCCCACGTCTTGGGCTACTCGTCTTGGGGACCCGCTACTCCGCCTTGCCAGTCCGCGGCGGGCATACCTCGGAACTGGTCCTCAGGCAGAGGGTTGTCCTCCCGGGCAGAAAGGCGACAGCGGCGTCTGCGGGGTCCTTCCTGGCGGCGGGCGCAGGCGTTTCCTCGGCGTGGGGCGGAAGCACGATCTCCGGCAGCGGCCTGGGAACTCTTAGCTGAGCAGGCGAGAGGTAAGTTGAAGCGGGTCAGCGGCACGGAAGGGTTGCTCCAGGTGGGATAGGAAATTAAAAAGCGTCAGATCTGGAAGGGGCCTTATATGCTATTGGCCCCTTTCGCTTTACGGATCGGTAAATTGAGGCCTGGAGCGGGAAAAAGAATGGAAGACCCTGTCGTCCTCGTGCCTTCCCAAGGCTTCCGAAGCGCGCACACACGCACACACCTCGATTTCGGGGCTGCCTCTATAGCCTCAGTCCGTAAAATCGTATCGCTAGGTAGGAGTGGTGCTCTAACTGTCCAGTCCCCTCGCTCACTTCCTCTTCTATCCGTGCCGCTTTCAGCCGTTCTTTGCCAAGTTCCCTCCGAAGTCCTCTGAGCTCCTGCATTGTAGCGGGAAGCGGCAGTGAGGTTTGTTACCATGAGTCGCTAGTTTTGTGTAACAGAATCTAACTCTTCTCTCCTTGAATTTTAGCATCATGGATACCGACTTATATGATGAGTTTGGGAATTATATTGGACCAGAGCTTGATTCTGATGAAGATGATGATGAATTGGGTAGAGAGACCAAAGATCTTGATGAGGTAAAACAAATATATTGCTCTTTTATCTCACTTCTTCGATTCTCCCTCTCCCTCTTGCTTTCAGATGGATGATGATGACGACGACGATGACGTAGGAGATCATGACGATGACCACCCTGGGATGGAGGTGGTGCTGCATGAGGACAAGAAGTACTACCCAACAGCCGAGGAGGTGTATGGTCCTGAGGTGGAGACCATAGTTCAAGAGGAAGACACTCAGCCTCTCACAGGTACATCAGGAGGACATGGGCTGTGCGGAGTGCTACACATCACTACCTTTTTTTTTTCTTCTAGAACCCATTATTAAGCCAGTGAAAACCAAGAAATTCACTCTGATGGAGCAGACATTACCTGTTACGGTGTATGAGATGGAGTAAGTTACAAGGTTTCTCAGCTTCTCTGCAGTCTCTCTTTTCTCTTTTCCTTTGTCCTTTCAGTTTCTTGGCGGATCTGATGGATAACTCAGAGCTCATCAGAAATGTGACCCTTTGTGGACATCTCCACCATGGCAAGGTAAGACGGAACTTTCAGCTACTTGGAACAGGTCGGCAGATGTTAACTGTTTCTTCCCTTTTAGACATGTTTTGTGGATTGTTTAATTGAACAGACTCACCCGGAAATCAGAAAGCGCTATGACCAAGATGTAAGTAGAACTTCTGTTGAGGGTTTAGGATGTCAGGTGGTAACAACAGTTAATTTTTTTTCAGCTGTGCTATACTGACATCCTCTTCACAGAGCAAGAGGTAAGCATGCCTTGGGGAATCTGATTGTCACCAAGAGGTCTTGACCACTCTTTGTTCCTTTCAGAGAGGTGTAGGCATCAAAAGCACTCCTGTGACAGTGGTCTTGCCAGACACCAAAGGAAAATCTTATCTCTTCAATATCATGGACACTCCAGGTAGGACATCCTTTGGCTTTTGATTATTAGAAAAGTGATGACTTACTTAGTATTTGCTTTTCAGGACATGTGAATTTCTCTGATGAGGTCACAGCTGGCTTGCGCATCTCAGATGGAGTGGTCCTTTTCATTGATGCTGCTGAGGGGGTGAGTCAGACTCAGCTCCCAGAATCTCATCCTCTTACCACCTTCTGAGCCTTGTTTTTCTCAGGTGATGCTGAACACAGAGCGGCTGATCAAGCATGCGGTGCAGGAGAGGCTGGCAGTCACTGTGTGCATCAACAAGATTGACCGGCTGATCCTGGAGCTGAAGCTGCCTCCAACTGATGCTTATTACAAGCTGCGCCACATTGTGGATGAGGTCAATGGATTAATAAGGTAGAAAACCCCTGGGAGTGGATTTCCTGTCCTGGCACTGTGTTCACCACTGTCTCTGTTTCAGCATGTATTCCACTGATGAGAACCTGATCCTTTCCCCACTCCTGGGTAACGTCTGCTTCTCCAGCTCCCAGTACAGCATCTGCTTCACGCTGGGCTCCTTTGCCAAGATCTATGCCGACACCTTTGGTAAGCGCTGGCTGGCAGTCTGTCTCACCAGCGGTAGATTATAATTGTGTGGCTTCTCCCATAGGTGACATTAATTACCAAGAATTTGCTAAAAGACTCTGGGGTGACATCTACTTCAACCCTAAGACGTAAGTAGAGTATGGGACGTGACTTTCCAGAGCTGGGTCACTCAGAACTTATTTTTCCTTTTAGGCGAAAGTTCACCAAAAAGGCCCCAACTAGCAGCTCCCAGAGAAGTTTCGTGGAGTTTATCTTGGAGCCTCTTTATAAGATCCTCGCCCAGGTGAGTGTGTCAGGTCACACTGGGCAGATCTGTACAGCTGACATGGTGTCTTACACCCTCACAGGTTGTAGGTGACGTGGACACCAGCCTCCCACGGACCCTAGACGAGCTTGGCATCCACCTGACGAAGGAGGAGCTGAAGCTGAACATCCGCCCCTTGCTCAGGCTGGTCTGCAAAAAGTTCTTTGGCGAGTTCACAGGTAATAATGTGCTCGTGGCCCCTTAACTCTGTTGTATTAATGGCTTTCTCTTCTCCATCCACAGGCTTTGTGGACATGTGTGTGCAGCATATCCCTTCTCCAAAGGTGGGCGCCAAGCCCAAGATTGAGCACACCTACACCGGTGGTGTGGACTCCGACCTCGGCGAGGCTATGAGTGACTGTGACCCTGATGTAAGGGCATGTGGCTCCCCGGTTCTCTGGTCTGGTTGAAGCTGCACCCTGTCCCCTCTTCCAGGGCCCCCTGATGTGCCACACTACTAAGATGTACAGCACAGATGATGGAGTCCAGTTTCACGCCTTTGGCCGGGTGCTGAGTGGCACCATTCATGCTGGGCAGCCTGTGAAGGTACTGGGGGAGAACTACACCCTGGAGGATGAGGAAGACTCCCAGATATGCACCGTGGGCCGCCTTTGGATCTCTGTGGCCAGGTACTGCCAACCAGAGCCCCAGGAGTATGCCTGTTTCACTGCTGCTTATTGGACATTGCTTCAGGTACCACATCGAGGTGAACCGTGTTCCTGCTGGCAACTGGGTTCTGATTGAAGGTGTTGATCAACCAATTGTGAAGACAGCAACCATAACCGAACCCCGAGGCAATGAGGAGGTAGAGTTTCTGAAGAGACCAACTGGGTTGGCTTGCCCTCAGTCCTTTGTGCTTTGGATCTCAGGCTCAGATTTTCCGACCCTTGAAGTTCAATACCACATCTGTTATCAAGATTGCTGTGGAGCCAGTCAACCCCTCAGAGCTGCCCAAGATGCTTGATGGCCTGCGCAAGGTCAACAAGAGCTATCCATCCCTCACCACCAAGGTATGCCCATGGCCTGCAGCAGCCGCCAAGCCAATCCAGGCTGTGACTGCCTGTTGTGTTTCAGGTGGAGGAGTCTGGCGAGCATGTGATCCTGGGCACTGGGGAGCTCTACCTGGACTGTGTGATGCATGATTTGCGGAAGATGTACTCAGAGATAGACATCAAGGTACAGCAGTATCTGCCGGGAGCTGGGTTCACCTCGCTTCAGTAATTTATTTTCTGTTTCCCAGGTGGCTGACCCAGTTGTCACGTTTTGTGAGACGGTGGTGGAAACATCCTCCCTCAAGTGCTTTGCTGAAACGCCTAATAAGAAGTAAGCTGGGAGCACAGTGTCCCTGGGACTGCCCGTCCTTACCACCCATTTCCATTCTGACCAGGAACAAGATCACCATGATTGCTGAGCCTCTTGAGAAGGGCCTGGCAGAGGACATAGAGAATGAGGTGGTCCAGATTACGTGGAACAGGTGAGAACAGGGCTCTGACGCCAGGGTCGAAACTGACAGCTCCATTGTCTCCTCCCTTCCCCAGGAAGAAGCTGGGAGAGTTCTTCCAGACCAAGTACGATTGGGATCTGCTGGCTGCCCGTTCCATCTGGGCTTTTGGCCCTGATGCGACTGGCCCCAACATTCTGGTGGATGATACTCTGCCCTCTGAGGTACAGCAGAACTGATGGGAACTGGGTGGCGGGACTGCTAAGGAGGCCTCATGTTTCTCTATAGGTGGACAAGGCTCTTCTTGGTTCAGTGAAGGACAGCATCGTTCAAGGTTTCCAGTGGGGAACCAGGGAGGGCCCCCTCTGTGATGAATGTAAGTCCACCAGCACTCCCCCACCCCAGTCCCTCCCCAGTCACTCCCTCCACCTCCTTTACAGTGATTCGGAATGTCAAGTTTAAGATCCTGGATGCGGTGGTTGCCCAGGAGCCCCTGCACCGGGGCGGGGGCCAGATCATCCCCACAGCCAGGAGAGTCGTCTACTCTGCCTTCCTCATGGTAAGAGAATGGGGCGGTAGGGGACCATCTGCGCTGAGGGGCCTTTCTTCTTGCTCTGCTGCAGGCTACTCCTCGTCTGATGGAGCCTTACTACTTTGTAGAGGTCCAGGCCCCTGCAGATTGCGTCTCTGCAGTTTATACCGTCCTGGCCAGGCGCAGGTGAGCGGCCCCAGGCGTATTAGGGAGAGTGCCTAGAGGCTCAGCCTTTGTTTTTCTGTCTCAGGGGGCACGTGACTCAGGATGCACCCATCCCAGGCTCCCCTCTGTACACCATCAAAGCTTTTATCCCGGCCATCGACTCTTTTGGCTTTGAGACTGATCTCCGGACTCACACCCAGGGACAAGCCTTTTCTCTGTCTGTCTTCCACCACTGGCAGGTGAGAAAGCAATGCAGGCTGGCGGACTTGGCCCTGGGCCATCTGAAATTCCTTTGCCTTTTAGATTGTGCCTGGTGATCCCCTGGACAAGAGCATTGTCATCCGCCCCTTGGAGCCACAGCCAGCTCCTCACCTGGCCCGGGAATTCATGATCAAAACCCGCCGTAGGAAGGTATGTCTCCCTTGGGCCTGTTGCCATCCCTCGGGCTTTCTTATATTTGCCCCATTCCCTGCAGGGCCTCAGTGAAGATGTGAGCATCAGCAAATTCTTCGATGATCCTATGTTGCTGGAACTTGCCAAACAGGATGTTGTGCTCAATTACCCCATGTGAGTGCGTGGACTCCTGGGAGCTCCTGCTCCCTACAGTGGGCTGCAACTCCTGTACTTGAAGCTGAGACCTCATATGACGTGGCCTTCGTGTTGTCAGAGAGTGTCTGGAAGCTGCTGTTGCCATCTTGAACAACTCACCAACCTCCAACCCAGAGCCCCAGTGAGAGAGGAGCATTTGGCCTCCTGCTTCCTTCTGTGGCCTCTGCCGGGCTCCATTCCCAAGGAAAAGAGAGGAGCTTGGGCTCACAGAAAGAGAAGGGGATGAAACCCCAAGGGGCCCTATCTTTGGGATTTACATGGAATTTTATTTTCTACAAGTTTGACCTTAGCCATGGTTTGCAAGTGAACAGAACATTCTGACCTCTGTCTTGCTCTGCTCCTTTCATCCTCGTCTCCCCTGCCCCGTCTGGTGCTTACATTCTGAATATATGTCATCTCCCAAGAGGCTTCACTGCCTCTGCTTCCAGCTGCAGCCTCCTTCCTGCCTGGGTCCCCAGGGAAGCCGCCTGCCTTTTAATTCAGTGTTCCCATGAGCGCCAAGGCCCCATTATTGCCCCCTTGCTCCCACTCCATGCTGCTTCTGGGTGGAACCTAAGATGGCTTGGGAGTTGTTGGGTTCCTGCGATCAGAAGTCTACCCCACCACCTCCTCAGGAAACTGCTGCCTCCCCTAAGAATCTTCCTTGCCCTGGAGTAGGGGGCCAGAGCACTTTGATTTCCAGCCATTTACTCCAAGTCCTCTCCCCAGCTACCACCAGTCCCTTACTCTGTTCTCCCCCAGTGAAAAAGAGTCTGTTGATTTTCCTCAAAACTGCTTTATTAGGAATGTACCAGGGATTGAGTTAGGGGAGTTGGACAGCCCCGGCTCCTATAGGAGTCCTACTTCTCTCCAGCATCCTGTGCCATCCTCTTGACGTAATCGCTGTACATTGTGTACACAGCACCTGTGTGAGAGAAAAGAAATAATGCCCCTTGGCATCAAACCCTTCACCCGTCCTCTGGCTCTCAGGCGTCCTAGGGGTTCACCTCTAGCTGCTCCCTTGAGAGTCCAGCTTCCCGCTCATCTTTCTGCCCCAGGTCCCAACAGCTGCTTCAAGCATCTGACCACACAACCTGGGGAAACCACTTATCTGACAGTTCACGAAACACTTTCACATGTATTGTGTATCTGAGAAACCTCACAGCAGCCTGCAAGGTAGGCAGGCCAGGGGTGGTTATTGTCATGTTACACATCAGGAAACTGAGGCTCAGTGAGAAAGATTTGTCCACTGTCACACAGTTAGCAAGTGGCTGTCTGCTTTTTAATCTCAAGAGGAAGAGAAATTCAACATCTGTTCTGTTGCATGATTTTTCTCACCCC